AGTTGAAGACTCCTGGGGAGTCTGCATATGTGTGCCATCTCTTTCCCCAAATATAGATTACATCCTCCCTCTCTTGATATGTGGAGCTCTCCCACCCACTAATCATAATCACTGGCCGGAGCCCCTCTTTTCCAGAAGTGTGGGCCGCCCCCTCCCACTTATCACCTGTAGTGTGCCCCCTCCCTCACTCTATTTGTTGGGTGCCCCTCTCTCTCCCTAGATGTGGGACTCCCCTTCTTTTCCCCAGATGTGTGTCTCCCTCCCTCTGACCCAGTTAAGTCCCCATCCTCTAAAGCCCCTCCCCACCACCATGGATGCCAAACCCTGAGTCTTCCCTGGGGGTGGGAGACTGGGCTCAGCCAGACTGGCTAAGCCCAGTCCCCACCCCAACCAGATCCAGCAGAGCAGGCCTGTGTGCACGTAGGCAGCCAATTAGGGGGGAAGGGGTGGGGGCCAGACCGTCTGTCTGTTCTGCCGGTGCAGGGGCCTCTGGCCCCTGCAGGGAAGAGAGACTCAAGAACTGCTCCCTCTCCACCTGGACCCCACCCAGCTTCCTCTGGGGAGCAAACAAGTGAGCGGGGTTCTCCAATCTGGCCAGACTGAGCTGGGGCTGGCACCAGAACCCAAGCCCTCAGCCTCAAACTCTTCAGACCCTGGCCCAAGACTTAGGCCTCCTCCCACTTCTCAGATGGTGAATTGAGGTCCCAAAAAGGGGCTTCAAAGGTCTAGGACCCCCATTGGCCCCCCGCTGGGGATATCAGACAAAATTAGAAGGGTCAAGGGCATGAGGGTGACCTTGAAACACTGGGACACCCCTACCACTACCATACCAGTGGAAAAGGATTTTTCCATCTGGCCCTGCGGTTTGGGGGCAGAGGGTGATGTGGGGGCAGAACTCATCTATACCTTCACGCCCCCAGATGCTCCCCAGAGCTGCCTGGAGCTTGGTGCTGAGGAAAGGTGGAGGTGGAAGACGAGGGATGCACAGCTCAGAAGGCACCAGTGAGACCTGGACTCCTTCCTCCCTGCCTAACTCCAGAGATAGGGGCAGGGGTCCCCTCTGCAGGCTGCCCCCTTTGCCCTTCCATGCCACCCTGGGCCTGTTCCTACCACACTTCCCATGTTCCCATGATCCCACTCCTTGGTCCAAGGTCAAGTTTCTCCAGGAAATGGAGTGCGCGGGGTGAGCAGACAGTGGTCATCTCCATTCCAAGCCCTGGACTCAGCTCCCTCCATTGTGTCTGCAGCCCGTGGTGGGGGGAAGATGTCCCCCTACACCAACTGCTATGCCCAGCGCTACTACCCCATGCCAGAAGAGCCCTTCTGCACAGAACTCAACGCTGAGGAGCAGGCCCTGAAGGAGAAGGAGAAGGGAAGCTGGACCCAGCTGACCCACGCCGAAAAGGTGGCCTGTAAGTGTCAGGGTGGGGCTGGCTGGAGAGAGGAGGCCCCTTCCCCACACCCAACTGCCTCCAGTGTACCGGCTCCAGTTCAATGAGACCTTTGCGGAGATGAACCGTCGCTCCAATGAGTGGAAGACAGTGATGGGTTGTGTCTTCTTCTTCATTGGATTCGCAGCTCTGGTGATTTGGTGGCAGCGGGTCTACGGTGAGTGGCAACACCTCATCTGGCTGCAGTCCGGATCCTGATCCACCCCATGTACTCCCTGCAGTATTTCCTCCAAAGCCGATCACCTTGACGGACGAGCGGAAAGCCCAGCAGCTGCAGCGCATGCTGGACATGAAGGTGAATCCTGTGCAGGGCCTGGCCTCCCGCTGGGACTATGAGAAGAAGCAGTGGAAGAAGTGACTTGCATCCCCAGCTGTCTCCCTGAGGCTCCGCCCTGGCTGGGAGCCTCTGGCGGCCCCTCCCCTCCCCTGCCCTTAACCCCAGTAAAGCTCCAAAAAAAAATTTATTCTCTTCTGCCTCTCACCACCACTTCA